TTCTTTTGATTTAGGAAATAGATATTTTAAATGCTTTTCTTGATGTGTTTTAAAGTTTTTTCATTTTGGATATGCCGAAGGCCAGTAAAAAAACAAATATTTGGCTATTTTGTTGGTAGCGACTTGCATAGATCCATTTCACATTTGCATTAGTTTGCATTTTGGGGTAGAAAAATTGTGGATATGTTTGTTATGTCTGTGGTTCCTCGAGGCTTACTTAAAATGGGGAAATATCACAGGCCTTAGGAATCAGGATTTTTTTTGTCCTTTTTTTCAGTAAGAAAAAAAAAACAGTTGGGAAACGATTTAAATGAGTTGTGCGTAGGGAGGAGGGGAAAGGGTAGCGGTTTTTTGTTTTTTTTTGTCCCCGGTTTCCTCCAAATGGATTTCTATCAAAACCAAGTAGATTCTTGGAACCTAGTCTAAGTTTAGAAATCTCAAGTTAGAATAGCGCAAGCCCAGTCCTTTCAGAAAAAAAAAAATCAGAACAATTAAATAGCTTTCTGAAGATACTCATTTAAAAACTTTATCTTCTCGACCTTCCTCACGCTTGAAGAAAATCTGAGGTGTTTTTCGCGCACAGCTGCCTTCTAACCCGCGAGCAACGGCGTTAAGGTTTTGTTTGTAATTCGGGGTGACCCAGGAGTTCGGGCCGCGGGCCCCTCCCCTCGCCCGGGCACACCTTGCAGAGGAGGGGGCGGCGGGGACGGGACCCGGGTCTGCGCCTGCGCACACCCTCGCGGCCCCCCCCGCCCCCCCCGCCGGGTACCTGTCACGGCTACCGCCGCGGCGCTCGCCCGCCACGTTAAATCGGATGGCGGGAGTAGGGGTATGGGGCGGGGGGCGCGGGGAGGGTGGCACGGCGCGTGCGTGCGCGGGAGTCGCCGAGCGATAACTGGGAGTGCGCGCGCTCGCCGCTCGCTCGCGTCCCGGAGGCGGAGTCTGTGGCGGGGGGCGGAGCGGGGGCGGGCCTATGCTAGTCACGTGGGCGCGGGGGCGGGGTGGGGCGGGGCGGGGCGTCTCCGAGCGGCGGGCCGAGGGAGGGCGCAGCAGCTGCTCCCTGAACACTTTCTGACCCAACAGTCCCCCAGCGCCGGACGCGCCGCGCCCTGGCGGCTCTAGGGACCCCCCCCGCGCCTGCACTTAGCCCCGCGCCCGAGGTGAGCCCGGCCCCTAAATCCTCCGGGCGGGGGTGGGGGTGCGGGACGCTCCTTTTTTGTTGGGGGTCTTGGAGGCGCGAAGGCACTAGGCGCCTCGGCAGATGGCTGCACCCCTCGCTTGCGGCTCCCCGTGTCTTTTGGGGGGCCGGGTGCGGGCGCGGAATCCGGGAGGTGTCCGCACAAAAGGCCGAGAAAACTGCGCGAGGCCTCCCTCCCTCCGCCCTCCCCGCCCCCTCCCCTCCGCGCCCGCTCCTCCTCTTTCAAACCCGGCCGGCCCGAGTGGAGTCAGCTCAGTCCCGGCAGCCGCCGCGCGAGGAAATGGCCGAGGGGCCGGAGCCACAGGTAAAGGGGGGCGCCCCCCGCCCGCGCCAGCCCTCTCTGACTGTTTTCTCTTATCATCCGCTAGTCCACAGACAAACGAATTTAAAGGAGCAACCGAGGAGGCACCTGCGAAAGAAAGGTGAGTAATAAATAAAGTCACCCATCAGCATACTATCTGACTGTATTCTTTTATCATCCTCTAGCCCACACACAGGTGAATTTAAAGGAGCAGCCCTGGTGTCACCTATCAGTAAAAGGTGAGTTATAAATACATGAAGACACACGTATGTATTTATTTATTTATTTATTTATTTATTTTAGACTATTTGGAGTTTTCCTCGTCTTACTGGATGTCACTCTCGTCCTTGCCGACCTAATTTTCACTGACAGCAAACTTTATATTCCTTTGGAGTATCGTTCTATTTCTCTAGCTATTGCCTTATTTTTTCTCATGGATGTTCTTCTTCGAGTATTTGTAGAAGGGTAAGTTTGATTATTTTTATAATAAGAACCACCCCCGATCTCCATGTCCCTATCTCTCTCTTAGGTGTTGGAGCGGGCCGGAGAGAAGTAGAGTGGGCTGCGAGGAGAAGGAAACAGGCCTTTCGGAGGCTCCTCATCCCTCGGAGGTCATCCCTTACTCCAGGTGATCTGAACCTGAAGTCCGAGGCCCCAAGACGCTGACCCTCATGTTCCTGCTTCCTCTGCAGCAAGAGTGAGCCATGGAGCTACGTGTGGGGAACAAGTACCGCCTGGGACGGAAGATCGGGAGCGGGTCCTTCGGAGATATCTACCTGGGTAAGTGTTCCTAGCTCCAGCTGGAGCCCCTGACCCTGGTCCCTTGCCTCCCTGCCCCGGGCAGGTGCCAACATCGCCTCTGGTGAGGAAGTCGCCATCAAGCTGGAGTGTGTGAAGACAAAGCACCCCCAGCTGCACATCGAGAGCAAGTTCTACAAGATGATGCAGGGTGGCGGTGAGCGCAGGGTGGGCGGCGGCGGGCGCCGGCCCCTGACAGAGGCCCTCTGCTTGACCCCCAGTGGGGATCCCGTCCATCAAGTGGTGCGGAGCTGAGGGCGACTACAACGTGATGGTCATGGAGCTGCTGGGGCCTAGCCTCGAGGACCTGTTCAACTTCTGTTCCCGCAAATTCAGCCTCAAGACGGTGCTGCTCTTGGCCGACCAGATGGTGAGTCCCCGTCCCCTCCATCCCCAGCCAGATCTGTTGAACAAATGGCCCCCCTCCTCCCCAGATCAGCCGCATCGAGTATATCCACTCCAAGAACTTCATCCACCGGGACGTCAAGCCCGACAACTTCCTCATGGGGCTGGGGAAGAAGGGCAACCTGGTCTACATCATCGACTTCGGCCTGGCCAAGAAGTACCGGGACGCCCGCACCCACCAGCACATTCCCTACCGGGAAAACAAGAACCTGACCGGCACGGCCCGCTACGCTTCCATCAACACGCACCTGGGCATTGGTGAGGGAGCCAGGCCTGGAGCAGTGTGCACCGTCCCTCACCTAGTCTTTGACTCTCTGTGCAGAGCAAAGCCGTCGAGATGACCTGGAGAGCCTGGGCTACGTGCTCATGTACTTCAACCTGGGCTCCCTGCCCTGGCAGGGGCTCAAAGCAGCCACCAAGCGCCAGAAGTATGAACGGATCAGCGAGAAGAAGATGTCAACGCCCATCGAGGTCCTCTGCAAAGGCTATCCCTGTGAGTAGCCCAGTGGGAGGGGACATGCCTGGTGGCCTTCTCTATCCTCTGCAACACCCTCCAGCCGAATTCTCAACATACCTCAACTTCTGCCGCTCCCTGCGGTTTGACGACAAGCCCGACTACTCTTACCTACGTCAGCTCTTCCGCAACCTCTTCCACCGGCAGGGCTTCTCCTATGACTACGTCTTTGACTGGAACATGCTGAAATTCGTGAGTCACCTGGAGGCCAAGGCGGGCTTGGGGCTGACTGGTGTCTTTTCTTGCATCCCTGCAGGGTGCAGCCCGGAATCCCGAGGATGTGGACCGGGAGCGGCGAGAACACGAACGCGAGGAGAGGATGGGGCAGCTACGGGGGTCCGCGACCCGAGCCCTGCCCCCTGGCCCACCCACGGGGGCCACTGCCAACCGGCTCCGCAGTGCCGCCGAGCCCGTGGCTTCCACGCCAGCCTCCCGCATCCAGCCGGCTGGTGAGCAGGGACTCAGGCAGTGGGCTGGGTTCACTCTGAGGGTGGCTTCCCACTCTCCCTCCAGGCAATACTTCTCCCAGAGCGATCTCGCGGGTCGACCGGGAGAGGAAGGTGAGTATGAGGCTGCACAGGGGTGCGCCCGCCAACGTCTCCTCCTCAGACCTCACTGGGCGGCAAGAGGTCTCCCGGATCCCAGCCTCACAGGTGAGCTGCCCCCCTGCCAGTCCCTCTGGGCCCCTCCCCCTCTCTCCCTCCCCACCCTCAAAAGACAAGTGTGCCATTTGACCATCTCGGGAAGTGAGGAGAGCCCCCATTGGACCAGTGTTTGCTTAGGTGAGTCCATGACTGCTGCAGATGCAGCCAGCACCTCACCTGTCTTTTCCCTTCTCCCTTCTAGTGTCTTCACTGTATTTTCTTTAAAAAAAAAAAAAAAAAAAAAAAGGCAAAAATAAACCACTCAAAAGAACAACAAAAAAACCCAGCACAAAACCGACGATGGAGTTTGTTTCTTTGATTTCTTTGCCAATGGCAAGAAGATGAGATGCCCTCAGCACTGAGGATTCTTGCCCCCTTGTGGTGCCCGCTGCCCCCAACCTTCAGGCTGCCAGATGCTCCCCTGACAACACCAGGCTACAGGAGCCAGACGCCAGGGCCTGCCCGGCCTCCTGTTCCTGCCCCCACCCACCACCTGCCTGGAGAGGAACGGGTCGGGTCCGTGTCGGAGAAGTGACAGGTCCCAGAGCCAAAGCCGGCCCTCAAGCATCATCAGGGAGTGGTGTAGTCAGTTGAAGGCAGTTCCCACCGAGTTTTCCGAGCCTCAGAATCCAGGAGATACGCACAGCCCCACCCACTCTGAGATGACAGTGGCTGACTTCCCGTGCTGGGCTTTTCCATTGTCCCCCTGGCCTCCAGGCTCCTCCTCTGCCTCTCCATGGAGTGGGTGGGGAGGTGGTGGGGGCCGGCGTCCCCTGCGTGTGTGTGTGTGTGTGTGTGTGTGGATGTATTGACCTGTGTTTCCCAAGACAGCAGGTGCCACGGCCCGCCCCGCCTGCCAGCCCGAATTCCCGTTCTCCTGTGTCTACTAACAAGGACATGGGGGTGGGCGGTGACCTCCGCATCCCTCAGAGCTCAGAGGGTCCTCGCTGCCACCGGTCCCCCCCTAGCCCGTCATCAGCCGGTGGCAGCTCCATCTTCCATTCCTGGTTTTAGGGCAGAATCCATGGAGACTGCTTCCAGAAGGCATCTGGCTCTGAGTTATAAATTACTTCCCTGGTCCTGACAGTCACCTGGGGTCCCCCCTCTCCCTGGTTCCACCTTTCTGAGGAGGAGCCTGGAGTCAGGGCTGGGTTTTGGATTAACCCATCCTTCCTAGTTAACACCTTTTTGTTTTTATTTTATTTTATTTTTGTTTGTTTTCTCCGTGTGTGTGTTTTCCTAATTTATTTACCTCTGTTTCCCCTTTTTCCTTTTTTTTTTTAATTAAAGAGCAAAGCTTTTTATTACTTTGTAATTTAAAAAACTGAAAAAAAAAAAACTGAAGAACTTTGGGGGGAATTTTGTACTTTTTTCCTGTGTAAATATTGGACTTTTTTGAGCTTTATCGTGGTTGTTAATTTGAAGTAATAAAGTAGAAAAGATAAAGTGATGCAGGCAGCCCTTTGTCCACCTCTGTGCCCT